TCTAGGTACCTCGCAGAAGTGGAATCATGCAGCATTTTTCTTTTTGTGACCGGCTTATTTTGCTTTATTTTGCTTAGCATAATGTCCTCAAGGTTTATCCATGCTGTAGCACGTGTCAGAATTGCCTTCCCTTTTTTTTTTTTTTTTTAATTTTGTTTTGAGACAGAGTGTCGCTCTGTTACACAGGCTGGAGTGCAGTGGTGTGATCTCGGCTCACTGCAACCTCTGCCTCCCGAGTTGAAGCAATTCTTCTGCCTCAGCCTCCCGAGTAGCTGGGACTACAGGCGTGCACCACCACACCCGGCTAATTTTTGTATTTTTAGTAGAGACGGGGTTTCACCATGTTAGTCAGGCTGGTCTGGAACTTCTGACCTCAGGCAAACTGCCTGCCTCGGCCTCCCAAGTTGCTGGGATTACCAGCGTGAGCCACCGTGCCTGGCCTCCCTTTTAAGGCTGAATAATATTCCATTGTACGTAGATACCAAATCCATTCATCTCTGAAGGACATGTAAGTTGTTTCTACCTTTTGACTATTGTGAACCATGCTGTTGTGAACGTTGGTGTACAGGTATCCATTTGAGCCCTTGCTTTCAATTCTTTTTTATTTATAACTAGAAGTGGAATTTCTCCACATCCTCATCAACGCTTGTTTCTGTATTTTTTTTTTATTGTAGCCACACACTATGAATGTCAAAAAGTGACATTTTGACAATTTTGAGCCAGGCTTTCAGGCAGCAGAGGCCTGGGTGGCAGTCTGTGGTGTGAAGTGGATTTAGTCACACACAGTCTGATGTTGTAAACCACATGGGCTCTATTTACCTTCCTCTCCTAGGACTAGGAAGATTCTGTAGAGTATCGGAAAGCATTGGTTCATGTGCTGCCAGGATTCATGTTGGCTCTGGTGAGCCAGGGACAGGGAACTGACCTGCAGGCAGCCCAAGCAGCCACCTACTCACCTCACAATGACAGGGACCCTCATCATACAGGTCAGGGCTCAACTCAAAGACAGGCGTGGCAGTGGGACACAGCAACAGGACTCTCCATGTGGCAAGGGCACCTGGAGGTGGGAGGGCAGGAGCGTCGTCTTGCCCTGGCAGAAGAAGCGGTAGGCTCTGTCTGCGTGGCAGCTGGTCCCCAGCCCTAGGAGAGAAGCTGTCTGTGAGCAAAAGGGAGGGGATACAGGTGTTGGTAACCTGATCAGTAAATGTGATCTTCTAAACAGCCCTCATTCCTCCTGAGTCCTGCTCCAGCCCCTTTGTCCCAGGGACCCTGGTATCACCACCAACCCCTTGATGATGGAGTGACATGCAGGGTAGGAGCCCAGGGAAGATGGGGAGGAGTGGGAGAGCAGGGCTAAACAACTTGTCTGTGTCTAGGTCGTTTGCCATGGCAGGTGTGAAATACCCGGGACAGGTGAGTGATGTGGGTTTCTGTCCCCTGTGACGATCTCTTGTTTTATATTCTCCTTGTGCTTTAGGACCCTGTGGATTTAGACATATACCAAAGCTCCCACATGGTCGACTATCAGCCCTACAGGAAGCACAAATACTCCAGGGTCACGCCGCAAGAGGTAGGAAGGCACGCAAGTCCTGTCATTCAATCCCCCTCCATTCATGTGTGATTTGTTTCCACAGCAGGCAAAGCTCGATGCTCAACTCCGGGACAAAGAGTTTTACAGGCCCATCCCTAACCCCAACCCCAAGCTAACAGATGGGTACCCTGCTTTCAAAAGACCCCACATGACTGCCAAAGACCTGGGACTCCCCGGCTTCTTCCCATCACAGGAACATGAGGCCACGAGGGAGGACGAGCGCAAGTTCACCAGCACCTGCCATTTCACATATCCAGCTTCCCACGATCTGCACCTGGCCCAGGGTGACCCCAACCAGGTCCTCCAGAGTGCTGACTTTCCGTGCCTCGTGGATCCCAAACACCAGCCTGCTGCAGAGATGGCCAAAGGCTACCTGCTACTGCCAGGGTGTCCCTGTCTTCATTGCCATATAGTCAAGGTCCCCATCTTGAACCGGTGGGGACCCTTGATGCCATTTTACCAGTAGGAAGGATGAAAATACCTTCCAAAGGCTCTTCCAAGGGCATGTGGAAATCCTATGACCTTGGAGTGCAGAGAGGAGAACTGAAAATAAAACTGGAAAGATGTTCCAACTGCACTGGGACCCTGGGATCATGTTCATTCTACCTC